GTCTGGCCAGTAGGGGGCTCCACCAAGCGCAGTCTCAGAATGCCCAAGAGCTCCACCGTCGCCCGGGGTCTCCACCAAGCGCAGTCTCAGAATGCCCAAGAGCCCCACCGTCGCCCGGGGTCTCCAAGAGGAGTGGGTCGTGGTGGGCGTTGAAGGGCCGTAAAAGACGAGCAGCCCGCGTCCGCGTCCGTCCTCCCGGGTCTCCAGTCCGCAGGCGGCCGCCGCCTCGGCCCCGCCCTCCCACCTCCATTCCCGGCCCCGCGGACCCGAACGGTCCCTCTCGCAACCGATCTGCTGGCTGGGGCGCTGGGGATGCGAATTCCTAGAAGCCTTAAGAGGCTGCCCAGCGTTGGAAGTTCGTATCCCCAAGAATGCTGGAGGTTCCGGCTCACACACCCCCTCCGGGCACAGAGTCAGCTGGGGGGTGCTGGGAGGGAGAACGCCCCGCTCCTCACCCCCCATCCCCGTGCACCCTGGAGCCCAGCTCCATACGTTCGGCCACCCCAGGCGGACTCGGGGTGGCCGGGTAGCGGGTGGTGGCAGGAGGGGACCGGGTAACGGCAGGCCCGAGAGGAGGTCGCTGGGCCGGGCCGGAGGCGCACAGGGGCTGCGTGGCTACCTCGGCGGCACCCGCCCCACCTCCGCCGGCTAAGCCCGGAGGGGGACGGTGAGTCAGATCTCGGGCACCCGCGGGTCGGGCGGGGAGGGGGAGGCAGGTCAGGAAATGACATCAGAGGCCTGTGCTCAGGGAGTGGGGGTCTGAGCCGGGCTGGGGCGGCGGGGGCGGCAGTGAGTGGGGTGGGGGCGAGCGGACCTCGGCGGAGCCTCCGGCCTGAGGCAGGATCAGGGCCCCTTCCTGGGGGAGTTTCCTGCCTGGTCCGCCCTTCCCCGCTCTCCCCGCCCCCTCTCCGGGCCGCTCCTTGTATGGTCTGGGCGCCGCTCTCTCCCCGCCCCCTCTCTTCTCCCTCCCTCCTCCTTCCGTGTGTCCCTCCCCGCCCGGCTGGAGGCTGCTCCGGACCGGGACGCAGAGTCTGCGGACCCGGCGCCGAGGCGGCCACCCGAGACGCGGCGCGCACGCTCCGGCCTGCGGTGAGGCGCGGGGAGCGGCAGGGCGGCCCCACTCCGCGCTGCGTAACCCGGCGACCCACCCCAGCAGCCCGGCCCGGCCATGGCGGCCCCCCGCCCGTCTCCCGCGATCTCCGTTTCGGTCTCGGCTCCGGCTTTTTACGCCCCGCAGAAGAAGTTCGGCCCTGTGGTGGCCCCAAAGCCCAAAGTGAATCCCTTCCGGCCCGGGGACAGCGAGCCTCCCCCGGCACCCGGGGCCCAGCGCGCACAGATGGGCCGGGTGGGCGAGATTCCCCCGCCGCCCCCGGAAGGTATGCGGCGGGGCTTGGGGAATGTACCCCGGCCCGGCCGACGTCTTTCTCCTTCCTACCCCAGACTTTCCCCTGCCTCCACCTCCCCTTGCTGGGGATGGCGACGATGCAGAGGGTGCTCTGGGAGGTGCCTTCCCGCCGCCCCCTCCCCCGATCGAGGAATCATTTCCCCCTGCGCCTCTGGAGGAGGAGATCTTCCCTTCCCCGCCGCCTCCTCCGGAGGAGGAGGGAGGGCCTGAGGCCCCCATACCGCCCCCACCACAGGTACGGAGGCCTGGGAGGGGCGGCTGCACTGGTGGAATAGGTGCTCTGACCTCTGACCCTCTAGCCCAGGGAGAAGGTGAGCAGTATTGATTTGGAGATCGACTCTCTGTCCTCACTGCTGGATGACATGACCAAGAATGATCCTTTCAAAGCCCGGGTAAGGGACCGGAGAGTAGGAAAAGCAGGGCTTGCATCTCTCTTCCCTCTCCCACCCCTTGCAGGTGTCATCTGGATATGTGCCCCCACCAGTGGCCACTCCATTCAGTTCCAAGTCCAGTACCAAGCCTGCAGCCGGGGGCACAGCACCCCTGCCTCCTTGGAAGTCCCCTTCCAGCTCCCAGCCTCTGCCCCAGGTTCCGGCTCCGGCTCAGAGCCAGACACAGTTCCATGTTCAGCCCCAGCCCCAGCCCAAGCCTCAGGTCCAACTCCATGTCCAGTCCCAGACCCAGCCTGTGTCTTTGGCTAACACCCAGCCCCGAGGGCCCCCAGCCTCATCTCCGGCTCCAGCCCCTAAGTTTTCTCCAGTGACTCCTAAGTTTACTCCTGTGGCTTCCAAGTTCAGTCCTGGAGCCCCAGGTGGATCTGGGTCACAACCAAATCAAAAATTGGGGCACCCCGAAGCTCTTTCTGCTGGCACAGGCTCCCCTCAACCTCCCAGCTTCACCTATGCCCAGCAGAGGGAGAAGCCCCGAGTGCAGGAGAAGCAGCACCCCGTGCCCCCACCGGCTCAGAACCAAAACCAGGTGAGGGATGGTGATAGGACAAGGCTTGGTACGCTGTAATTACAAAATGGTTCTTGCCTTCTAGTTCAGGAAATAAGATCGTCCAATTTCTGGTGACGAAGATGACCCTGATGGTCATCTAGTCCAAGCATCCAGAGTCCACTGATAGTGTTGATGTCTACCTACACTCGGACACAGCATAGGAAGAAATGCCAAGGGCCAGTGAGCTTTGCAGAATCCTGTGAGTCACAGGCACTCAGACCAGGGAGTCAACTCGGGGAGTCAAATTAGGAAAGGCTTCGAAGGATGGGCAGGACGTAAGAATCCAGAGAGGAGAGGGATGTTTGGAGAACAGAAAGTGGAAGGTTCCTGTAGGAAAATGATAGAGCTATACTTGGAGAGGCAAGCGGGGCTGGAGGGTGTAGGAGGTGAAGTGGCTCACCCAAGGAGCTCTTGAGCACTGGAGAGGCATTCATGATTTTTGAGTAGGTGTGGGGTGGGTCAGGAGGGCTGGTGAAAGCAGTGTTTTTGGAAGCTTTCTGGAAAGTTTCACCAGCAGAGATGTGTATTCGAGGGAGGTCAGTGATGGGTGTGAATTCACTCTTGGGCAATAGTAATGTTAGCTGCAATGAAAATTAAACCGTGCATGTGAGAGCTGTGTGCTAGAGCTGTTGGGAAGGCACAGCCTCCAGGACTTAGCAAGGGATGAGCAATTGGAAGACAAGGGTGAGGGGAAGAGGGAAAAAAAAGTCTCCAGCACGATTTGGAGATGGGGTGTGGGCGGATGGCAGGATTGCTGACAAAATAGAGAAGTCCAGAAGGGGAAATGGTTTGGACGGGAAGAGGAGGGGTCCAGCTGTCAACGTTTTGAGCAACAGGTCCCAGGAGGACTTTCAGCTGGGGCCGTCATTCAGCTAGAAATCCAGGGCTAGGTTTCAGGAGAGGGCCAGAGATGTCTAGCATGGTAGTGGGGCACAGTGACACTGTGACGCTGGAGGGTCAGGGTCGGAGCGGAGGAGCTTCCCAGGGAGTGCAGACAGCGGGGACCAGGAGGTGCGGGAAGAAGAGTCAGGAGGAGAGTCAGGGTGCACTTGGAGAAGAGAGCTGAGCTCCTCAGTGGGGTATTTGAGGGAGTGAGGACTCAAGGCTAGAGATTAGACTGTTGGGAAATCATCAGCGGTCTTGGGATGGCCTGTTTGTGCCCTGTGGTGGGAACACAATGTGAGGAGTTGAGGAGAGAGTGGGTGGTGAGAAGTGGGGCTGCTGGTGTAGCCTGGTCTTAAAGGACTAAGGGAAGGACTGTGTGTCAGTGGTGTGTGTGTGTGTATATATACACATATGTGAATATATGAGTGGCGTGTGTGTGTGTGTTAGTGTGTGGGTGTGGGTATGGTGTATGTGAGTGTATGTGCA